AACTGGGACTACAGGCGCCCCCACCACGCCCGGCTAATTTTTTGTATTTTTTAGTAGAGACGGGGTTTCACCGTGTTAGACAGGATGGTCTCGATCTTCTGACCTCGTGATCCGCCTGCCTTGGCCTCCCAAAGGACTGGGATTACAGGCGTGAGCCACCGCGCCCGGCCTAACACTATATTATGAAACACTATATTATTATTATAGTGTAGATACTATTACATTATTAATAGTGTTAACACTATTATCATTAATATAATAGTGTTAATACTATTAACACTTTATTATTATTAATTATAATATTAATATACGAGTGTTATTAATTATTAATATAATTATAATACTGTTAACACTATATTATTAACAATTATTATTAATATAATAGTGTTATTAATATAATATGTGTTAACACTATAATAGTGTTAACACTATATTATATTGTTAATATTATAGTGTTAACACTATTATATGATTAATAGTGTTAATCATGTATTATTAATATAGCAGTGTTAATAGTAACCCTATATTATTAATACAATAGTGTTAATGCTATTAACGCTATATTATTAATATAAGTGTTAACACTCAACACTATATTACTAATATAATAGTGTTAATAGTATATCATTAATATAATAGTGTTAATACTATTAACACCATATTATTAATACTATTATTATTCCCATTTTACAGATTAGAAGCCCAGGACCCAGGAAGGAGACACAGGAAATTTATTCAAAGTCCCCACGCTGGTAATGGCAGAGCTAGGATTTGAATTCAGATCCCTCCCGCTCTCTGTTCCTCCGCCCCCACACACCCGTGAGCGAAGCCGGTACTGTGGGCAGACGCCAGGGCCTGGTTTCCCCACCCTCCACCCGCCAGGTTTGCGGTGGCCGGGGCGGCAGGTAGGGAGGTGAGCCCGCGTCTCCTCCGCAGAGCTGGAGCTGGAGCTCCGCTCAGAGGCCCAGGCTCAGTGGGCTCCTCCCCCGGGTCGGGGCAACCCCCCGCCGGGGCCTCTGGGGCCAACGGAAGCTCCAGGAGCGCGGTGGAGCCTGGAGTGGAGGGCGAGGGTCCCACCGTGACCCGCCTGGAGGGCAGCCCAGCTCTGGGACGCGAAACCGCCTACGACGGTGCCGCAGGTGGAGGGAAGGGTAGAGGGGAGACCAGTATGCACATGATGTGTTTCTGTGTCTCTCTCCCTAGCAGTTCCAAGAGCCTCTGAGTTCCTGCCTTTTTTCATCTCTGAATCCCCACCATTGGCCTACATTGGGAGTGGGGCGACCTGTAAGTGCACAGTGAATTTTTGCTGAGGGAGTCTTAGGCAGGTGTTATATCCTTCCTTTTCCAGATGGGGAAAGCAAGGTCCTGAGACTCTGAGCAACTTCCCCAAGATCACACAGCTAGGAAGTGATGAAGCTGAGACAAGACCAGCCAGCACTTACCCACCACGGTGTAACTACTCATTCAAAAGATGACATCTTTTGCCCACCTCCACGATCACTTTTCTCTTACACAGGTGATGCTGACGTTAGAGGACAAGGACATGAAGGGATTCTCCTGGGCCATAGTCCCAGCCTTAACCTCCCTAGGCTACCTGATTATACTGGTGGTCTCCATCTTTCCCTTCTGGGTGCGACTGACAAACGAGGAGTCCCACGAAGTCTTTTTCAGTGGCCTATTTGAGAACTGCTTCAATGCCAAATGCTGGAAGCCTCGACCCTTATCCAGTAAGGAGGGATGGAGGCGGGGAGGAGAGAGACAGCTTCAGCCCCACTTCTCCCTCCCCTGCAGTTTACATCATCCTCGGCCGGGTTTTCCTGCTCTCTGCAGTTTTCTTGGCTTTCGTCACCACCTTCATCATGATGCCCTTTGCATCCGAGTTCTTCCCGAGGACCTGGAAGCAAAACTTTGTGTTAGCCTGCATCAGCTTCTTCACAGGTGTGGAACAGCTAGGTGATCCCTGACCTTCGGAGACCGAGGGTGTCTCCCTGTGACCCTCCAGGGGCCTGTGCCTTCCTGGCTTTGGTGCTGCATGCCCTGGAGATCAAGGCTCTGAGGATGAAGCTCGGCCCCCTGCAGTTCTCCGTGCTGTGGCCTTACTACGTGCTGGGCTTCGGCATCTTTCTGTTCATAGTGGCTGGTGAGTGTCCAGGGAACAGTGCCCTGCTTCTTCTGACCTGACCCAAACGTTGGCTGTTCCCTAGGTACCATCTGCCTCATTCAAGAAATGGTTTGCCCTTGCTGGCACTTGTTGTCCACTTCCCAGAGTATGGAGGAGGACCACGGGAGCCTGTACCTGGACAATCTGGAGAGTTTGGGAGGAGAACCGAGCTCAGTACAAAAGGAGACACAGGTGACAGCAGAAACAGTCATCTAGCCCAGGACATGGCTTCTTTACCCTTCTTCAAGCCATGTGAGTGTACACATGTAGCTGTTTGTAGTCCTCCCCACCCTCTCTGCCAGTATCTGTGCCTTTGAGGAGCTTCTTGCGTGTCAGATCAACTCTCCACCTCCCCATACTCACAGTGATTCTATCTTGCTTGTATGTGAAATTTGCTAAAAGTCCTTTCAACTCTTCTGAGCTTCCTAAGTGACGTTTTTGCAGGTATTTTCAATAAAAAGAAGGGCTACTTTGTTCATCCATATCTCAAAAACCAAGTCCGCAGGGCAGGAGGGGAGGGAGGAATATTACAAGATAACCAAGTGAAATGGGATTTTGTGAAACAGAAACCGTACAGAATACAGAATATACTCGGGGGAATGACAACTATTTGGGCTGGTGGCACAGGGGTAAAAGAATTTACCAAGACGGTTGTAGATAAAGAAAGGCAGATTTATTAAAGGAAGTATAAAAGTACATTGCCGGGCTGGGCGTGGTGGCTCGTGCCT